ATACCTATCTCCCTCCTCCCATCTCCTAGGGGACTGGCGCCAAATGGTCTCTCCCTGCCAATTTTGGTATCTTCTCTGGCCTCTCCAGTCCTGCTTACTCCTCTATTTTTAAAGTGCCAAACAAATCCCCTTCCTCTTTCTCAAAGCACAGTAATGTGGCACTGAGCCCTACCCAGCACCTCAGTGAAGGGGGCCTGCTTGCTCTTTATTTTGGTCCCGGATCCTGGGGTGGGGCAGAAATATTTTCTGGGCTGGGGTAGGAGGAAGGTTGTTGCAGCCATCTACTGCTGCTGTACCCTAGGAATATGGGGACATGGACATGGTGTCCCATGCCCAGATGATAAACACTGAGCTGCCAAAACATTTTTTTAAATACACCCGAGGAGCCCAAGGGGGAAGGGCAATGCCTACCCCCAGCGTTATTTTTGGGGAGGGAGGGCTGTGCATAGGGACATATTCTTTAGAATCTATTTTATTAACTGACCTGTTTTGGGACCTGTTACCCAAATAAAAGATGTTTCTAGACATCTGTACAGTATCTGATTCGTTTGTTTTGGGAAAGGGGTGGGCATGTGGCCAGCCTGAGAGGGCCTGAGTCCCAGATGTTTACAGCTGTTTTAAGATTCTTGGTCTCACTGTTTTCACTCAGGACCCGATAGTCCCCTTCCCTGAAGATGACCTAATTTTTCCTCCTTTGTGTCTTGGTACTTCTTTCCCGGTCTCCACCCCTCGGCTTCCCTTCTCTTCCCTCCCCTCCCTCTTCCTTTCTTCTCTCTTCAATCCCTCTCTCCTTTCCGTTCGTAGTCTCAGGGCTAATTTAGAACTACTCTTCCCAGCTTGCACCTCTCAGGGAGTAGCCGAGAGGGTGGAGCCAAGTCCCCAGTTTCCGGAGTCAGCAGGGCTGCTGGGAAGTGGAGTCCGTTTCCTCCTAGTGCTGCGTGACTGGGGATGTGAAGGAGTCTCGTAAACAAACTACAATTCCCGGCGGCCCCCGCGCGCAACAGGTCAGGGCTAGGCTGGGGCCGGGTTCGCGGTGCTCGCTGAGGCGGCGGTGGCTACGGCTGGAGGAGCCGGGCCGAGGCCGCGGCGGAGGCCGCGGCTGGTACTGGGAGGGTGGCAGGGAGGGACGGGGAAGGAAGATGGCGACGTCGGGGGCGAACGGGCCTGGTTCGGCCACGGCCTCGGCTTCCAATCCGCGCAAATTTAGTGAGAAGATTGCGCTGCAGAAGCAGCGTCAGGCCGAGGAGACGGCGGCCTTCGAGGAGGTGATGATGGACATCGGCTCCACCCGGGTGAGGGGCCGCGCCGGGGAGCCGGAGCAGAGCCTGACATTCCCACTTGTTCCCCATGTCTCAGTTACAGGCCCAAAAACTGCGACTGGCATACACAAGGAGCTCTCATTATGGTGGGTCTCTGCCCAATGTTAACCAGATTGGCTCTGGCCTGGCCGAGTTCCAGGTGAGTAGACCCCAGCCAGGGAGGAGTGGAGTCTTCCTCTGCTGACTTCTGTCCTTTTTGGCAGAGCCCCCTCCACTCACCTTTGGATTCATCTCGGAGCACTCGGCACCATGGGCTGGTGGAACGGGTGCAGCGAGATCCTCGAAGAATGGTGTCCCCACTTCGCCGATACACCCGCCACATATCCTTCACAGGGGACTTGGGAGTGTCTGACTCTACTTTTTTCCTTAACTGGTGCTGTTCACATTGACAGCTCTCCCTATAGTCCTGCCTACTTATCTCCTCCCCCAGAGTCTAGCTGGCGAAGGTAAGTGTCCAGGGCGGGCAGAAGCTCCTGCCTTCCTCCTCATGACTTTGTTTTTCTACCCCAGGACGATGGCCTGGGGCAATTTCCCTGCAGAGAAGGGGCAGTTGTTTCGACTACCATCTGCACTTAACAGGTGATGGCTTTTGCCTTCTTTAGGCCAGATCTCTGGTGTCAGCTCATTCCTGCTCCCCCCATAGGACAAGCTCTGACTCTGCCCTTCATACAAGTGTGATGAACCCCAGTCCCCAGGATACCTACCCAGGCCCCACACCTCCCAGCATCCTGCCCAGCCGACGTGGGGGTAAGTGGCCCTGTCCCAGGGTTGGGAGTAACCACTGCAGCCAATGCCACTGTATCCCTTGCAGGTATTCTGGATGGTGAAATGGACCCCAAAGGTATGTGTTCCTCACTGCTGTGGGTACTGAATACTGGCTCTTTCTCCAACTCTCCCATCACCAGTCTTTCTCTTTCAAGTACCTGCTATTGAGGAGAACTTGCTAGATGACAAGCATTTGCTGAAGCCATGGGATGCTAAGAAGGTAGGAGGAGGCCACCGGGTGTCACCCACTAGCTCATTTTCCATATTCTCCCTTCTCTCCTCAGCTATCCTCATCCTCTTCCCGACCTCGGTCCTGTGAAGTCCCTGGAATTAAGTAAGTACTCCCTGAGGTTGGCTGAGAGGTGGTTTACATCTTTCTTTTTCTCTCCTTCCCCTAGCATCTTTCCATCTCCTGACCAGCCTGCCAATGTGCCTGTCCTCCCACCTGCCATGAACACGGGGGGCTCCCTACCTGACCTCACCAACCTGCACTTTCCCCCACCACTGCCCACCCCCCTGGACCCTGAAGAGACAGCCTACCCTAGCCTGAGTGGGGGCAACAGTACCTCCAATTTGACCCACACCATGACTCACCTGGGCATCAGCAGGGGCATGGGCCTGGGCCCAGGCTATGATGCACCAGGTGAGTGACTGTCCTGGCCATGTGCCCACTGGTGGCATCTCTGGTTTTTTGTCTGTGCCTGCAGGACTTCATTCACCTCTCAGCCACCCATCCCTGCAGTCCTCCCTAAGCAATCCCAACCTCCAGGCTTCCCTGAGCAGTCCTCAGCCCCAGCTTCAGGGCTCCCACAGCCACCCCTCTCTGCCTGCCTCCTCCTTGGCCCGCCATGTACTGCCCACCACCTCCCTGGGCCACCCCTCACTCAGTGCTCCGGCTCTCTCCTCCTCCTCTTCCTCCTCCTCCACTTCATCTCCTGTTTTGGGCGCCCCCTCTTACCCTGCTTCTACCCCTGGGGCCTCCCCCCACCACCGCCGTGTGCCCCTCAGCCCCCTGAGTTTGCTCGCGGGCCCAGCCGACGCCAGAAGGTCCCAACAGCAGCTGCCCAAACAGTTTTCGCCAACAATGTCACCCACCTTGTCTTCCATCACTCAGGTATGCGTGGCTGCCTTCCCTGCATGTCTGTCCAGTAAGCTTCCCTCTTTTTACTTCTTTTCAGGGCGTCCCCCTGGATACCAGTAAACTGTCCACTGACCAGCGGTTACCCCCATACCCATACAGCTCCCCAAGTCTGGTTCTGCCTACCCAGCCCCACACCCCAAAGTCTCTACAGCAGCCAGGGCTGCCCTCTCAGTCTTGTTCAGTGCAGTCCTCAGGTGGGCAGCCCCCAGGCAGGCAGTCTCATTATGGGACACCGTACCCACCTGGGCCCAGTGGGCATGGGCAACAGTCTTACCACCGGCCAATGAGTGACTTCAACCTGGGGAATGTGAGTACTCAGGCTCCTTGCTCAAAAGCAGGTACTTCCTAAAGATTTGTCTGTATGTCTATAGCTGGAGCAGTTCAGCATGGAGAGCCCATCAGCCAGCCTGGTGCTGGATCCCCCTGGCTTTTCTGAAGGGCCTGGATTTTTAGGGGGTGAGGGGCCAATGGGTGGCCCCCAGGATCCCCACACCTTCAACCACCAGAACTTGACCCACTGTTCCCGCCATGGCTCAGGGCCTAACATCATCCTCACAGGTGAATGGGGGTGGGTGGTGATGGGAAATGGAATGGGGTCCTCACCTGTCTCTTCTACCCACAGGGGACTCCTCTCCAGGTTTCTCTAAGGAGATTGCAGCAGCCCTGGCCGGAGTGCCTGGCTTTGAGGTGTCAGCAGCTGGATTGGAGCTAGGGCTTGGGCTAGAAGATGAGCTGCGCATGGAGCCACTGGGCCTGGAAGGGCTAAACATGCTGAGTGACCCCTGTGCCCTGCTGCCTGATCCTGCTGTGGAGGAGTCATTCCGCAGTGACCGGCTCCAATGAGGGCACCTCATCACCATCCCTCTTCTTGGCCCCATCCCCCACCACCATTCCTTTCCTCCCTTCCCCCTGGCAGGTAGAGACTCTACTCTCTGTCCCCAGATCCTCTTTCTAGCATGAATGAAGGATGCCAAGAATGAGAAAAAGCAAGGGGTTTGTCCAGGTGGCCCCTGAATTCTGCGCAAGGGATGGGCCTGGGGGAACTCAAGGGAGGGCCTAAAGCACTTGTAACTTTGAACCGTCTGTCTGGAGGTCAGAGCCTGTTGGAAAGCAGGGGTAGAGGGGAGCCCTGGAAGCAGGGCTTTTCCGGATGCCTAGGGGTGGGCAGTGCCAGCCCCTCCTCACCACTCTTCCCCTTGCAGTGGAGGAGAGAGCCAGAGTGGATACTATTTTTTATTAAATATATTATTATATGTTAATAAAAAAATCATATCAAACCCTTGGTGTGGTTAGTTATTTGGGGCATGGC